TGAGGAAGAGTTTAACTGATTCAGAAAAAGGAAAAGCTCAATGTGGGTAGAGAGCCAAGGACGTTTGGAAGAGTGAGAGATGGGGTGATGAGGCCAGCTGAGGGAGGCTTTGGCAGTCAGGCCAGAATTCAGACTTGACTCTGAGTTACTGGGGAGTTCCTGAAGGATTTTGAGCAGTGGAGTTCTTTGGCCAGGATTCTGAAGGAAAATCTCTCGGGCAGTGGTGTCCAAAGACCTGGAGTCCTTTTATGAATCCATTGTCTGAGCTGGAAAATGTATGGCTTCACCCACTCCCAATCCCATCATGGCTTCTGGTCCACTTTTTTCTTTTTCTTTTTTTGAAACAGCGTTGGCCTGGCATGGTGGCTCACGCCCGTAATCCCAGCAGTTTGGGAGGCCGAGGCGGGCAGATCACGAGGTCAGGAGATCGAAACCATCCTGGCTAACACGGTGAAATCTCGTCTCTACTAAAAACACAAAAAAATTAGCCAGGCGCGGTAGCAGGTGCCTGTAGTCCCAGCTACTCGGGAGGCTGAGGCAGGAGAATGGCGGGAACCCGGGAGGTGGAGCTTGCAGTGAGCCGAGATGGCGCCACTACACTCCAGCCTGGGCAACAGAGCGAGACTCCGTCTCAAAAAAAGAAAGAAAGAAAGAAAAAGAAACAGGGTTTTGCTGTGTTGCTCAGGCTGGAGTGTAGTGGTGTGATCACAGCTCACTGCAGTCTTGATCTTCTGGGCTCATGCAATCCTCCCACCTCAGCCTCCCCAGTAGCTGGGACTACAGGATTGTACCAACATGCCTGGCTAATTTTTTAATGTTTTGTAGAGATGGTAGAGGGGCACGTCCCTCTGTTGCCCAGGCTGGTCTGGAACTCCTTGGCTCAAGCTGTCCTCCCTCCTCCGCCTCCCAAAGTGCTGAGATTACAGGCGAGAGCCACCTTGCCCGTCCTGGGAACTGTTTTCTAATCAGCTCATCAAAACCTTCATCTCCCCTGCTAACAAAGGGAGCCACTTCCTTCCTCTCTGCACATACCCCATGTCTCACCACGATGATGGAGCTACAGTGGGACTTGGAATCCAGATGTGTGAAGGATGGAGGGTTGAAGGTACGTAGACAGGTGATGGGCAAAGGGGTCCATCAGCTGCCTCTTCTGCCCGCCCCCTTGTTAGCCGCACTCAGCTTCCTGCCCCACCAGAGGAAGTGGGGAGAGACGGCAGGTGCAGTGATGGCTGGCGGAGTCATGGTGAGTCCTTACACCCAGAAACCTGGGCATCTAGCAGCCTCATATTGTCCACCCCCATCCATAGGACAAGGAGTACGTGGGTTTTGCTGCCCTCCCCAACCAGCTGCACCGCAAGTCTGTCAAGAAGGGGTTTGACTTCACGCTAATGGTGGCAGGTCTGGGGGTTTTGGAGAGGGAACTGCGGAGGCCCCTGACCAGTTGGGCCTGTTCTGTCCACAGGGGAGTCAGGCCTAGGGAAATCCACCCTCATCAACAGCCTCTTCCTCACCAACCTCTATGAGGATCGCCAGGTGCCAGAGGCCAGTGGTAAGACCCTCCCCACCCTCTTGAGGCAGTAGCCCGGATCCCTGACCTCTCCCCCATCCCACAGCTCGCTTGACACAGACCCTGGCCATTGAGCGCCGGGGCGTAGAGATTGAGGAAGGGGGTGTGAAAGTGAAGCTGACCCTTGTGGACACACCTGGCTTTGGGGACTCAGTGGACTGCTCTGACTGGTGAGGAAGAGGAAAGGGGACAGAGGCTCAGCTCTCTGACCTCACATCCTCTCCCCACACCCAGCTGGCTTCCGGTGGTGAAATTCATCGAGGAGCAATTTGAGCAGTACCTTAGGGATGAGAGTGGCCTGAACCGGAAGAACATCCAGGACTCCCGAGTCCACTGCTGCCTCTACTTCATCTCACCCTTCGGCCGGGGGTCTGGTGGGGGGATCCTGGGGGCTGGCGCATGAGGCTGGGCAATGACCAATCCCTGGGTGCAGGCTCCGGCCCCTAGATGTGGCCTTCCTCCGGGCAGTACACGAGAAAGTCAACATCATCCCAGTCATTGGCAAAGCGGATGCTCTGATGCCCCAGGAAACCCAGGCCCTCAAGCAGAAGGTGTGAGTGATGACCTCTGACCTTTGACCCCATTCACACTGTCTCTATATCTGTTTCCCCTGAGATCCGGGATCAGTTGAAGGAAGAGGAGATCCACATCTACCAGTTCCCCGAATGTGACTCTGATGAAGATGAAGACTTCAAGAGGCAGGATGCAGAGATGAAGGTGTGGGAAACAAAGAAGGAAGGCAGGCCGGGCCAATGGTGAACCCCTGCCCCCTGCCCTCCAGGAAAGCATCCCTTTTGCAGTCGTGGGATCATGCGAGGTGGTGAGGGATGGCGGGAACCGGCCGGTGAGGGGACGCCGCTACTCCTGGGGGACCGTGGAGGGTGAGTGAGGCCAGGCAGGGGTCCTAAGGCCAACGTTCGCTGGTCCGCGCCGCCCCCCCTCCAGTGGAGAACCCACATCACTGCGATTTCCTGAACCTGCGACGGATGCTGGTGCAGACACACCTGCAGGACCTGAAAGAGGTGACGCACGATCTGCTCTACGAGGGCTACCGGGCCCGCTGCCTACAGAGCCTGGCCCGGCCTGGGGCTCGCGATCGAGCCAGCCGCAGGTGAGACCCGGGGCGGACAGTATCAGAGCCTCCTGATTCCTGTCCCCTTCCCACTGTCCCGCAGTAAGCTTTCCCGCCAGAGCGCCACAGAGATCCCGCTGCCCATGCTGCCTCTGGCGGACACCGAGAAGCTGATCCGCGAGAAAGACGAAGAGGTGAGCACGCACCTCGCTTCCCCCCGACCGATCAGGTCACCGCCTGCAATCTCGCCCTGCACAGCTGCGCCGCATGCAAGAGATGCTGGAGAAGATGCAGGCCCAAATGCAGCAGAGCCAGGCCCAGGGCGAGCAGTCAGACGCCCTCTGAGGCCACGCCCCGCCCGGCCTTACCTCGGCTCCGCCTTCAGTCGGCCTCTTGTCCAATCCCCGCGCCCCACACTGCCCAGCGCCCCCCGGGACCTCCGCGGGTGCCGCCCTCGCGCGGGCTAGGGGGAGGTTCTCCCAGCCTGAGTCCGTAGCCCCGCCCCGGCGCTGGTCCCGCCCACCCAGACACCGCCCACTTCCCGGCCCGGGGCCTGCACAATCTCCGACCGCATCACTGTCTTCCGGAGTCCCCCTTCTTCTCCCAGACTCTGTCTTCAATAAAAACTGAGCTTCCCGCGGCCACGCGAGCCTTCTCCTTCCTTGCGGAAAAAGGC